GCAGTTCCCAGGTTTATTTGGGGGGATGCCTGGGTCCAAAGAACCAGGGTCAGGGGCCCAGGGGTTTCTTCCTGGAGACAGGATGCCTGGCGCCTTCAATAACGGAAAGGAAACTGAGAAACTTTCTGAGGCCAAGATAAAGAGTATGCAAGTGAGGGGTGCAGAGAGAGCAGTTTAGGGGCAGCAGGCCCCAACCGAAGCAGAGGAAGGGCCCACGTCTGGGCCCAGGGGACTGACTGGCTGCCTTGCGTGCATGGGGCACGGGAAGCATAGGCTCCCGGAACAGGACCCTGCCCCAGTTTCCCCAGTGAGGGAAGGACACCGTTCCCCGTGGGATAGAGCACTGCACCCTTTCTTGATTCTCATTGTTCCCGGGAGCGAGCGCCTTGGCTGCGCTGGGCATACCCACCCTGGCGCCATTCACAGGCAGTGCCTGCCCTGGCCCTGTGCTCACCCCATCAGGCCTCCTCTTCCGCCTCTCTGGCACCCACGGCGCCCCTGCTTGCCTCTGTCCGGGTCTCGGAGGCGCGAACACCATCCCAAGCCTGCGACCGCGCGGCATCACCCCCGCCCTTCCCCCTCCTCCACCCCGCCCTTTCTACCCCTCCCGGGAGCTCCTGGGAGTCGGGCCGCCGTGTGCGCAAGCGTGTCCAGCCCCTTCCCCGCCCCCAACCCGGGCCCGGGTCCCCGCCTCCCCTGCAGGCGGACTCGCCCGCTCCCAGGCCGGACCCGCGCCCGGGACAGGGACCCGGCCGAGTCGAGCCGTCGCGCCAGCGCTGCGCCGCCGGTCGGTGCGCCTAGCGGATCGGAGCTGCGCGCGGAACCGTGCTGCCCCGCCCCGCTCCACCCGTGAGGGTGAGTACGCGGCGGCGGTGCGCGGGGGCCCGCGGGGCGGGGCGGGGCGGGGAGCCGCGGGGTCCTCGGCCGCCTGACCCCAGCCGGCGCCGCGCCTCCCGGAGGGGGTCGGGCCCTGCACGTGGGCGCAGCGCGGGTCGGGGTGGGGCTGCCACAGCCCTGCGGAGCTGCTTTCCGGGGTCCCTTTCCCTGGACCAGATTTTCGCGGGAAGCCGGATCCTCTCCGTTCCCTTGGAGTGAGCAAGCGGGACAGTTCTGCGGAAAGTTTCCGCCCCCAATCCCCCAGCCCTGCGCCCGGACTGAAGCGGCGGCCCCCACCTCCAGCATCCTCGAGCGATGGTTTCTCCCACAACTACCCCGGTCAGGTCCAGCACTTGGGAGCTGACTGTGCTGGAGGTGACAGGCTTTGCGGGGTCCGCCTGTGTGCAGGAGTCGCAAGGTCGCTGAGCAGGACCCAAAGGTGGAGTTGTCAGTGGGAGGCCGGCTGTGCCCGAGCAAACAGCCCCTGCTTCCTGCCCCCTCAGTTCAGTCGCACTGGGCCGGCTGGACGTTTCCCTGCAACAGGCCCCTGCTGGTGGTTTAGCTCCCGCTCCGTGTTTCCCTCACGCTGGGATCCTCCTTCCTACTCAAGACCCACGACCTTGACCTGAAGCTTTTGGTTGCCGGGAGGAAATGGTGAGTGTAGGCAGATTTGGGTGACTCTTGTTCTGACCGGACACCTGTGGCTCTTATTTCCTAGGTGGCCCGAGGCAGCCGGGATGACAGCTCTCCCCAGGAATCCTGCTGCCTGCTGAGAAACATGGTCAGCAAGTCCCGTGAGTGTCATCCGAGGGCTCCCCCACCCTGGGCCTCTAGCTCCTCTCTGCATGTGTCCTGCAGGCTGGAAGCTCCTGGCCATGTTGGCTCTGGTCCTGGTCGTCATGGTGTGGTATTCCATCTCCCGGGAAGACAGGTACATCGAGCTGTGAGTTCACCTTCCATGTCCTTCCAGTGGCTGGCTTCTGCCTCCTGTCCTTTTTTCTCTCCAGTTTTTATTTTCCCATCCCAGAGAAGAAGGAGCCGTGCCTCCAGGGTGAGGCAGAGAGCAAGGCCTCTAAGCTCTTTGGCAAGTAAGTACTTAAGGATGAGGAGGGTAGAGCAGCTCATCCCCACCCGGCTTTCACCTCTGTGCAGCTACTCCCGGGATCAGCCCATCTTCCTGCGGCTTGAGGATTATTTCTGGGTCAAGACGCCATCTGCTTACGAGCTGCCCTATGGGACCAAGGGGAGTGGTAAGTTCCTACCCGGCTCGTGGGAACCATGGACATCAGTCCCTCCGCCTGGTACTTTTTGTAGAGGATCTGCTCCTCCGGGTGCTAGCCATCACCAGCTCCTCCATCCCCAAGAACATCCAGAGGTAAGGCGGCACTCCGACTCCAGTCTGGGCACGGTGACATAGACCACTCCTCTTTCTATGGCAGCCTCAGGTGCCGCCGCTGTGTGGTCGTGGGGAACGGGCACCGGCTGCGGAACAGCTCACTGGGAGATGCCATCAACAAGTACGATGTGGTCATCAGGTGTGTGTGACTGTCTCTTCCTACTGTTGTTTCTAGTGATGGGAATCCTCCTCCCAACCCCCAGATTGAACAATGCCCCAGTGGCTGGCTATGAGGGTGACGTGGGCTCCAAGACCACCATGCGTCTCTTCTACCCTGAATCTGCCCACTTCGACCCCAAAGTAGAAAACAACCCAGACACACTCCTCGTCCTGGTAGCTTTCAAGGCAATGGACTTCCACTGGATTGAGACCATCCTGAGTGATAAGAAGCGGGTAAGTTGGGGGACAGACTGGGGGCTGAGGCCTCTGTCTCTCTCTTCTGACCCCATCCTCCTAGGTGCGAAAGGGTTTCTGGAAACAGCCTCCCCTCATCTGGGATGTCAATCCTAAACAGATTCGGATTCTCAACCCCTTCTTCATGGAGATTGCAGCTGACAAACTGCTGAGCCTGCCAATGCAACAGCCACGGAAGATTAAGCAGGTGATGATGGGAAGTCAGGCCTGAGGGCTAGGCCCACTAACACCCTCCTGCCCCTGTTCCTCAGAAGCCCACCACGGGCCTGTTGGCCATCACGCTGGCCCTCCACCTCTGTGACTTGGTGCACATTGCCGGCTTTGGCTACCCAGACGCCTACAACAAGAAGCAGACCATTCACTACTATGAGCAGATCACGCTCAAGTCCATGGCGGTAAGTGCCTGGCTTGTGAGCATGGTGGGCCACCCTCAGTTTATTTCCTTGGCTGTCTCCACAGGGGTCAGGCCATAATGTCTCCCAAGAGGCCCTGGCCATTAAGCGGATGCTGGAGATGGGAGCTATCAAGAACCTCACGTCCTTCTGACCTGGGCAAGAGCTGTAGCCTGTCGGTTGCCTACTCTGCTGTCTGGGTGACCCCCATGCGTGGCTGTGGGGGTGGCTGGTGCCAGTATGACCCACTTGGACTCACCCCCTCTTGGGGAGGGAGTTCTGGGCCTGGCCAGGTCTGAGATGAGGCCATGCCCCTGGCTGCTCTTATGGAGCCGAGATCCAGTCAGGGTGGGGGCGCTGGAGCCGTGGGAGCCCGGCCAGGGCAGGGGGCTCGTTGCTGTGGCACCCCCTCTCTGCCAGCACCAAGAGATTATTTAATGGGCTATTTAATTAAGGGGTAGGAAGGTGCTGTGGGCTGGTCCCACACATCCAGGAAAGAGGCCAGTAGAGAATTCTGCCCACTTTTTATAAAAACTTACAGCGATGGCCCCACCAAGGCCTAGACACGGCACTGGCCTCCCAGGAGGGCAGGGGCATTGGGAATGGGTGGGTGCCCTCCAGAGAGGGGCTGCTACCTCCCAGCAGGCATGGGAAGAGCACTGGTGTGGGGGTTCCACCGAGAAGGGGACCTCATCTAGAAAAGAGGTTACAAACCTACCATTAAACTATTTTTCCTAAAACGGAAGCAGTTGTGATGTCCTGTGTCCTTTCAGGTGG